TCACCGAGCCACGCCCCACCAGGCCCCGCCGCTGCGCCAAGACTGTGCTTAGCCGAGCCCCGCCCGCCGGGCCCCGCCCCGACCCCGAGACTACTCCCGCCAGGCCCCGCCCCCGCGCCGAGCCCCGCCCAGTAGTCCCCGCCCACGCACCTGACCACGCCCACGAGCCGGCTCGAACACGCCCGCGCCGCTGACTGGCGGGTGGGGTTGTCGACACGTTCAACCCGTTCTGCTGGCTCGAGAACGAAGTAGGCCGTCTCGCTCTGGGTCTCCAGGCCCGCGACCGTCCGCCAGTCGTCCCGAGGTCAGTAGCTCCAGCGGTGCGTCAGCGTCTAGCCAGGCCTCGCCCACGCCGGCCTTGGTCGGGCTTCTTGTAGACGCGGGCCTGGCGCTATTGAGGCCGTTGCTGCGCGGGCGAGTGGCGCGCTCCCGTGGCGGGGCGGGGTCGGGCGGGGCAGGGGTCCGGGGCTATCGAGGCGGGGCCGAGGTTGCGCTGGGCAGCTGCGCCGCCGGGCGGACGTGGCGCGCCTTGAGGACGTCATCGCGGTGCACGCTCCCCTTTGGGGCTTGCCGGAAGTCCTTGCCCGGGGCGCGGGGCTGCGCCTGCGTGGTTCGTCCTCACGTGGCCGTCAAGCCCTCTAGTGCCTTAGATTCCAGCGAGCTACGCAAGCAATCCTGGCCCAGCCGAGCTTGCTTCCCCAAATCCCGTAATCCTTGACCTTATTCCCCCAAAGAAGCGGCCTCCCGGGAAGGAGCGCCCTGGCGGAGAAGACTCGAACGGCTCCCACAGCCGGGCGTTGGGGGAAAGGTGGGCGGTCTTGGTCGTGCGAGGTCGGGGAGGGAGGGTCCTCCGCTCTCCATTGCGGAGCTTCGCTCCGGGACCACCGGGGGACCGGACGCCGGGCCGCGAAGCTGCCGCCTGGGGCTGCGGGGAGGAGAGCAACATAACTGGAATGGCACTTAGGGGCCGGTGTCAGGGTTGTCACCGGGGTTGGCGGAAATGACGAAGGGGCCCCAGGCACGTCGTGTTACTGGGCGAGGTTCCAGCCAAGGTGCCCACGCGCCTTGGGGGAAACCAGAGGACTTCTGCACCGTTTCCCGAGGACAGTTTGGCAGTGTTTCAGAAGGGCCTTAGAACCAGGCAGGCCCCCTTCTAGGATGGTGGAAAGCCTAAAGATCTGAAAACGGTCTCAAGTGTCGTCTTAGCGATTGGCTGACTAAACCGAATGCAAGCCGGAGACTGCACACGATGTTGCCGTTAACAGTTACACTGGGCCGGGCAGTCAGAGGCAGGCGGATCACCTGAGGTCAGGAGTTCGAGAACAGCCTGGCCAACATGGTGAAAACCCGTCTCTACTAAAAATACAAAATAAAAAGATTTTGAACATGCTTCCCGAGCTCAGGCATGAAGAACTCTTGACTGACAGAAACGGAGGGTGTGTCCAAAGTTTTGAGGACGGCCGAGCGGCGCTCCAAAACCCGTCCTCACAGCCTCGCCCCGTTCGCCTCAGCTACAACAAATCATCGTCAACCTGTTCCACCTTCTCCAGTCTGGTAGCAAAAAGGGGTGTCTCAGGTTTGCTTTATTTTATTGTTTGGGCAATTCCTAAGACGTCCTCTTCCCTCTGCCTCCCACCCAGGCCACTCTTCACCTCCACCATGAGCCTGGACATCCAGAGCCTGGACATCCAGTGTGAGGAGCTGAGCGACGCTAGATGGGCCGAGCTCCTCCCTCTGCTCCAGCAGTGCCAAGTGGTCAGGTACGCTTGCTCTCGGGGTGGCCTTGGGGTGCGTGGTCCACATGACCCTGGGGTCTGCTCACAGGCTGGACGACTGTGGCCTCACGGAAGCACGGTGCAAGGACATCAGCTCTGCACTTCGAGTCAACCCTGCACTGGCAGAGCTCAACCTGCGCAGCAACGAGCTGGGCGATGTCGGCGTGCATTGCGTGCTCCAGGGCCTGCAGACCCCCTCCTGCAAGATCCAGAAGCTGAGGTGAGGCGGGGCCTGGCACTGCCTCTGGCCTGGGGAGCCCTGCTGACAGCCAGGTATGCTCCAGCCTCCAGAACTGCTGCCTGACGGGGGCCGGCTGCGGGGTCCTGTCCAGCACACTACGCACCCTGCCCACCCTGCAGGAGCTGCACCTCAGCGACAACCTCTTGGGGGATGCGGGCCTGCAGCTGCTCTGCGAAGGACTCCTGGACCCCCAGTGCCGCCTGGAAAAGCTGCAGTGAGTTTGTGTCCTGCCCCAGGGCCCATGCTCCTGTGTGGTGCTGAGCTCTGCTGTCCCCCAGGCTGGAGTATTGCAGCCTCTCGGCTGCCAGCTGCGAGCCCCTGGCCTCCGTGCTCAGGGCCAAGCCGGACTTCAAGGAGCTCACGGTTAGCAACAACGACATCAATGAGGCTGGCGTCCGTGTGCTGTGCCAGGGCCTGAAGGACTCCCCCTGCCAGCTGGAGGCGCTCAAGTAGGCACTGGGCCTTGGGGGGGTGCGGGGTGCGTGCTGCCTCACGTGTGACCCGTGTCCCCAGGCTGGAGAGCTGCGGTGTGACATCAGACAACTGCCGGGACCTGTGCGGCATTGTGGCCTCCAAGGCCTCGCTGCGGGAGCTGGCCCTGGGCAGCAACAAGCTGGGTGATGTGGGCATGGCGGAGCTGTGCCCAGGGCTGCTCCACCCCAGCTCCAGGCTCAGGACCCTGTGGTGAGTCATCTCCGCGAGGCCTCCTTCCCGGAGAGGAAAGTCTGTGGTGGTCCATGTCCTGCAGGATCTGGGAGTGTGGCATCACTGCCAAGGGCTGCGGGGATCTGTGCCGTGTCCTCAGGGCCAAGGAGAGCCTGAAGGAGCTCAGCCTGGCCGGCAACGAGCTGGGGGATGAGGGTGCCCGACTGCTGTGTGAGACCCTGCTGGAACCTGGCTGCCAGCTGGAGTCGCTGTGGTGAGTGTGGCTGTCGGGGCAGGGCCCTGTCGCTGCCAGGCGTCAGTCCTGTCTGTGTCCACAGGGTGAAGTCCTGCAGCTTCACAGCCGCCTGCTGCTCCCACTTCAGCTCAGTGCTGGCCCAGAACAGGTTTCTCCTGGAGCTACAGATAAGCAACAACAGGCTGGAGGATGCGGGCGTGCGGGAGCTGTGCCAGGGCCTGGGCCAGCCTGGCTCTGTGCTGCGGGTGCTCTGGTGAGTGTGTGAGGGACACGAGTATGCACATTCGGCACCCTGACCCCCGCCCTGCTTCACCCAGGTTGGCCGACTGCGATGTGAGTGACAGCAGCTGCAGCAGCCTCGCCGCAACCCTGTTGGCCAACCACAGCCTGCGTGAGCTGGACCTCAGCAACAACTGCCTGGGGGACGCCGGCATCCTGCAGCTGGTGGAGAGCGTCCGGCAGCCGGGCTGCCTCCTGGAGCAGCTGGTGTATGTGCACGCGCTGGGCGGGTGGTGCGGCCGGGCCCATGCCTCCCTTCTGGCCTGTGTGCAGCCTGTACGACATTTACTGGTCTGAGGAGATGGAGGACCGGCTGCAGGCCCTGGAGAAGGACAAGCCATCCCTGAGGGTCATCTCCTGAGGCTCTTCCTGCTGCTGCTCTCCCTGGACGACCGGCCTCGAGGCAACCCTGGGGCCCACCAGCCCCTGCCATGCTCTCACCCTGCATATCCTAGGTTTGAAGAGAAACGCTCAGATCCGCTTATTTCTGCCAGTATATTTTGGACACTTTATAATCATTAAAGCACTTTCTTGGCAGGAGAGGCTCTTGTCCTTCCTGGGGTCCTTGC